GGCGACAGTGCGAGACTGCGTCTCAAAAAAAAAAAAAAAGAATCTCATCTGTAATTACAGCACTTTGGGAGGCCAAGGCAGGCGGATCGCTTGAGACCAGGAGTTCCAGACCAGCCTGGGCAACGTAGTAAGACCTAGTCTTTACAAAAAATTAAAAAATTAGCTGGGCATGATGGATGGCTCACGCCTGTAGTCCTAGCTACTCAGGAGGCTGAGGCAGAAAGGATCACTTGAGCTGGGGAAGTCGAGGCAGTGAGCCTGATTGCTCCACTCCACTCTGGCCTCAGCCACAGAGGGAGACCCTGTCTCAAAAAAATAAAAAGAATCTCCCCGATAAGCTCTCACTACTCGAGAGTGTAGTTCTGGGACCAGCAGCACCCCCAGCACATAGGAGCTTGTTAAAAATGCAAAGCCTTACTAACAAAACAGCCAGCAAAGGAAGTTTTAGGTAGACAGAGGCAAACAGGAGCCTGGATACACGTGGCATGCACAGGCCGTGTGCACGATGGAGTGAGTGCAGGTTAAAGCAGAGCTGGATTTAGTGATCTACACACACACACACACACACACACACACACACACACACACACACACACGGGATTCGAGCGCACCGAGTTGCCTCCACTTGGGCATAGGCGCGGAACTGTGTCCTCCCGCTTTGAGATGCAACGGTGCAGAGACGCGGGAGCCCAGAACGCTTCCCAGGGCCCCTGGGACACCCTCGGGCGCCCTCCGCGCCGCGACCGCCGCCTGTGGCCAGGTCACAGCCTCCCAGCTCGCCAGAGAGCCCTCCTTCCCAAATCTCTCTTCGGTCCCCCGGCGCCCCTGGAAGGGCCGGAGTTGGAGGGTCCCCTCTCTCAGCCTCGTCCCTCCCCTGAGGCCCGATCGGCCGGCGCGGGCAATCAGTGCCCGGGCAAGTCCTTGAAGTCTATATTTAGTGCCCGCCACCCCTCCCCCGCACAGTTGGGAGGCGGGCGGTGGGGGGGTGGGGGTGGGGAGAGCCCCGCCCCCGCCGGGCGTGTGTGTCGTGTGTGTTTGGGGCCCGCGCGGGTTGCGCGCCCTCCGCCTTCGCGCCTCCTGCCCCCGAGGCCCTACTGCTGCCCCTGTGCCCCTCGCCCCGCCGGGCGTCGCGGGCCAACATGGGCCAGGAAGAGGAGCTGCTGAGGATCGCCAAAAAGCTGGAGAAGATGGTGGCCAGGAAGAACACGGTGAGGCTGCAGAGTTTGGGCCACGGCCCCCGTCTGTCTGTATCCTCCTGCTCTCTGTACCAAGACCACACAATAGTCAGAGAAGCCTGGTCAGGACCCAGGCCCCAGTCCTCACCTTGTGGCCTCCCACAGGAAGGGGCCCTGGACCTTCTGAAGAAGCTGCACAGCTGCCAGATGTCCATCCAGCTACTACAGGTGGGGCGGGGGTGGGAAGCCTTGGGACAGTGCCAGATTATGCCTTAACCCTCTCACTTTGCAGACAACCAGGATTGGAGTTGCTGTTAATGGGGTCCGCAAGCACTGCTCAGACAAGGAGGTGGTGTCCTTGGCCAAAGTCCTTATCAAAAACTGGAAGCGGCTGCTAGGTGAGAGAGGACAAGGTTGTCTTGAGCCCTGTGCTGAGGGACAATGCCACCCTTTTGTTTTCAGACTCCCCTGGACCCCCAAAAGGAGAAAAAGGAGAGGAAAGAGAAAAGGCAAAGAAGAAGGAAAAAGGGCTTGAGTGTTCAGACTGGAAGCCAGAAGCAGGCCTTTCTCCACCAAGGAAAAAACGAGAAGACCCCAAAACCAGGTATTCTTTTTTGGGATGGAGAGAAGGGAGCTAAGCAGTCTCCTTGCCAATTTTCTTCTTTCAGGAGAGACTCTGTGGACTCCAAGTCTTCTGCCTCCTCCTCTCCAAAAAGACCATCGGTGGAAAGGTAAAGGAAACCACAGCTTTCTCCATCCCAGTGTCAAATGTCTGTTACTTATTGTCATCCTCAGATCAAACAGCAGCAAATCAAAAGCGGAGAGCCCCAAAACACCTAGCAGCCCCTTGACCCCCACGTTTGCCTCTTCCATGTGTCTCCTGGCCCCCTGCTATCTCACAGGGGACTCTGTCCGGGACAAGTGTGTGGAGATGCTGTCAGCAGCCCTGAAGGCGGACGGTGAGAGAGCCTGGGCTAGGGATGAGGGAGGGGCTGATACCTGTATTTCTCGAATCTCTTTTAGATGATTACAAGGACTATGGAGTCAACTGTGACAAGATGGCATCAGAAATCGAAGATCATATCCTTGAACTGTGCCGGGGCTGTGGGTGTATGAATGGCTGGCCGGCCCTTGACTGTGTCACATATCTACCAAGAGCTCAAGAGCACGGACATGAAGTACCGGAACCGCGTGCGCAGCCGCATAAGCAACCTCAAGGACCCCAGGAACCCCGGCCTGCGGCGGAACGTGCTCAGTGGGGCCATCTCCGCAGGGCTTATAGCCAAGATGACGGCAGAGGTGAGAGCAGGGCATCTGCATGGTGAGGCAGGCAGCCCTGAAGGGTAGACTCTTTTTTCTCCAGGAAATGGCCAGTGATGAACTGAGGGAGTTGAGGAATGCCATGACCCAGGAGGCCATCCGTGAGCACCAGATGGCCAAGACTGGCGGCACCACCACTGACCTCTTCCAGTGCAGCAAATGCAAGAAGAAGAACTGCACCTATAACCAGGTAAGGACAGTGAGGGGACGGGCCGGAGGTGCGTGACTTCATGAGTGGTTCTTCTCTCTCTCAGGTGCAGACACGCAGTGCTGATGAGCCCATGACTACCTTTGTCTTATGCAATGAATGTGGCAATCGCTGGAAGGTCTGTATGTTTATGTATTTCCCCCTTCCCTGGGGTGGGGGCAGCAGCCCACATTTTATCACAGGATGAGCAAGTCTGTCATTTGAGCACAGATGGAATCGGCTTCCTGAGATCCACAGAGGAGAGGAAAAACATTCTGCACTTGGACCACGCCTCTTTGGAAAGTGCTTCCACAGATGGTATTTCCTTTGAACCTGGCCACAGCCAAGGATGGGAAACAGGAAGGCTGAGCCCTGTCAGAAAGGAGTTGAACCTAAATGCCACCAGGCCATCCTTCCCTCCTAAGGAAGCTCTGAAAGTCTTACCCAAGTCTGTAACTCAGACTGCCCCAGCTCCTGCAAAGGCAGAAGTTTTGTTTTCACGCATGGGAGCCAAACAAAGACTCCTCCCAGAGTGCTCCTTCCTGCCAAGTCTCCTGAAGGAACAGAGTGTGGTCACGTGCCTATTGTCAGTTTCCAACTGCTCTCTGACTTGCATGTGCACCATGTGATGTCTGGGCCACCAGGCAGGCTGCAGGTGCTCCAAAAGTTCTAAGGTACTTAGCAAGAAGTACAAGATAAGTCAGGATCCCTGGTTTCAGGTCCCATTCTGCCCTACTCATGCTGAGCATGTTACTCACCTCATTGAGCAAAAGAGTAATAATAATGCCTTTCTCCCAGGTTTGATGATGTGAGGATCATTTTGATATGAGGGTTATCATGTATGCATAAACACTTTGCAAACAACTACAAGAATTGTTCCTTTATAATGTTATTCTTACTTT